CTATTGTGCATACGAAGTCATCCCAGGATCTTGTAAAAACACCGATTCGGATCCAATATGGGACCTGGAGTTCATACATTTCTAATCAACTCCTAAATGATATTGATGCTGATACTGTCGGTTTCCCAACCAAGCAACGTAGCAAGGTACGAAACTCTAAAGTCCCTAAAGGGCAGGGACCACGCCTCTCGCGTTGGCATAGTGCCTAGCTCAAGGCACTTTCTGGGTTAACACTCGCTGAGGACCGGAGTGAACGCCCCCGCCCCAAGTCGTCACGTGACTGACTTTCTCCAACTGCCGGTTTCGGCTCACATAACACACCTACTATCCAAAACATTTCTATTTTCCTAACACAAAAACTATAGCTAAGTTTTTATATTCTATGTAGCCCCAGCCTAGGACGTAAATTCCACGAGACCAAAAGCCTTGTGATGATTCCCCGAGGTTGCTGACCCTCCCGGTGTGTCCCGGGCCTGCTCTGGGGGACACAGCGGCGAATACGTTGAACGAGGCCCCTGTTTCACGGAGCTAAAGATCCAGTAAGGACTTCACCCAGCGAGAGGCAACTACGCCGGGCTTCGATACCCAATACCTCTGCAGAAAGGTGGAGTGGCAGGAATCTCCTGAAGCCTCCAACGTCCAGGAACGCGGAAACCCAGGGCCTCCAGTGCAGGTGTCATCCCGGAGGGCGCATGCGGAGTCCCAAGAGAGGCGCGTCCCATTGGACAATGCTGAGCGGAAGAGCCCAAGATAGCGGGGGGAGTTGTGACAGGCTGCTGCAGACGTACTTAGAAAAGGGGTGCATACTGGATATTCAGGCTAGGAGAAGAACGCAAAAAGCAGTGACGTACATTATTCTCTGCATATATTTACTTGGGAAATTGTGCGTCTCCCTATTCTGAGTCTTGGAGGAATTGGACTGGTCCAACCTTATAAAGAGAGCAGTAGAGCGCGGCAGTATAGAGAGTACCTCACGAAGGGGACGTGGGAAAGTGTTAGCGGGGAACGCTGGGAAACTCCCGGCCTCCGCCACCATCTTGCTTTCCTTTAATCCGGCAGTGACCGTGTGTCAGAACAATCTTGAATCATGAAGCTACTAACCAGAGCCGGCTCTTTCTCGGTGAGCTCAGGTGGCGGGTTTGGGAAAGGGCTAAATACGTGTAACCTGTGTTTTTTATGTTTAGAGATTTTATTCCCTCAAAGTTGCCCCCAAAGTTAAAGCCACAGCTGCGCCTGCAGGAGCACCGCCACAACCTCAGGACCTTGAGGTTAGTCCCACTAACTTGCTCGCTGGAAGCTATTCATTATATCTCTACTTTATTTTAAATACAGTTTACCAAGTTACCAAATGGCTTGGTGATTGCTTCTTTGGAAAACTATTCTCCTGTATCAAGAATTGGTTTGTTCATTAAAGCAGGCAGTAGATATGAGGACTTCAGCAATTTAGGAACCACCCATTTGCTGCGTCTTACATCCAGTCTGGTGAGTATCTTCACTTCCTCAAGTGTTTGGAAGCTACAAAGATAATCATTCTTTCTTTTTCAAGACGACAAAAGGAGCTTCATCTTTCAAGATAACCCGTGGAATTGAAGCAGTTGGTGGCAAATTAAGGTTTGTTAAATAAGTAATAGAAAATAGTGAAAGATGATTTACTCTAGTTTATTTTCCGATTCAGTGTGACCGCAACAAGGGAAAACATGGCTTATACTGTGGAATGCCTGCGGGGTGATGTGTAAGTACCTGTGTGTGTTTAGGACTTCTGCTACTCATAATTCTTATCTCGATGTCTTCTGTAGTGATATTCTAATGGAGTTCCTGCTCAATGTCACCACAGCACCAGAATTTCGTCGTTGGGAAGTAGCTGACCTTCAGCCTCAGCTAAAGATTGACAAAGCTGTGGCCTTTCAGAATCCGCAGACTCGTAAGTACATTTCCAGATCACATTTGATTCTATTTCCCTAAATGCTTCTTCACTTATCTCACAGATGTCATTGAAAATTTGCATGCAGCAGCTTACCGGAATGCCTTGGCTAATCCCTTGTATTGTCCTGACTATAGGATTGGAAAAGTGACATCAGAGGAGGTACCAATAAAACATATTTTGAAATGTGCTTGTATAACCTAATAAGTGTTTTTAACTTCCTCAGTTACATTACTTCGTTCAGAACCATTTCACAAGTGCAAGAATGGCTTTGATTGGACTTGGTAAGTTTAGAGTATTGCCTGCCTGTCAGTTTTTCTAGCTTTGTTTTTGCTTCTGTTGAAACAGGTGTGAGTCATCCTGTTCTAAAGCAAGTTGCTGAACAGTTTCTCAACATGAGGGGTGGGCTTGGTTTATCTGGTGCAAAGGCCAACTACCGTGGAGGTAAGCATTTCATTCTATTAGGGTTAATTTATTCTTCTTCCCTCTATCCTTAATCTGGCCCCAGGTGAAATCCGAGAACAGAATGGAGACAGTCTTGTCCATGCTGCTTTTGTAGCAGAAAGTGCTGTCGCGGGAAGTGCAGAGGCAAATGCATTTAGTGTTCTTCAGCATGTCCTCGGTGCTGGGCCACATGTCAAGAGGGGCAGCAACACCACCAGCCATCTGCACCAGGCTGTTGCCAAGGCAACTCAGCAGCCATTTGATGTGAGTCTGAACAGTTGGTATCTCTCTTTTTGATATCATACAGTAAAGTCTCATTATCTTTCAGGTTTCTGCATTTAATGCCAGTTACTCAGATTCTGGACTCTTTGGGATTTATACTATCTCCCAGGCCACAGCTGCTGGAGATGTAAGTTGCAAACTCACCAAACTTCTTTCATGCACAGATGACCAACTTTTCTTATCTGTCCTAGGTTATCAAGGCTGCCTATAATCAAGTAAAAACAATAGCTCAAGGAAACCTTTCCAACACAGATGTCCAAGCTGCCAAGTAAGTCTCAGTATTAACTGTGTTTTATGTTTTCTAAAACTGACTTCTGCCTTTTATTGGACAGGAACAAGCTGAAAGCTGGATACCTAATGTCAGTGGAGTCTTCTGAGTGTTTCCTGGAAGAAGTCGGGTCCCAGGCTCTAGTTGCTGGTTCTTACATGCCACCATCCACAGTCCTTCAGCAGATTGATTCAGTGGCTAATGCTGATATCATAAATGTAAGTAAATGAAAACTTAACGATTTAACAACGTTAATTTTGTCTTTTGTTTGTTTCTTTAAAGGCGGCAAAGAAGTTTGTTTCTGGCCAGAAGTCAATGGCAGCAAGTGGAAATTTGGGACATACACCTTTTGTTGATGAGTTGTAATACTGATGCACACATTACAGGAGAGAGCTGAACGTTCTCTCAGCCCAGAGCAGCAAACACATGAAAGTCAGAAGTCTCTAATATATCATTTGTCTTTTTTCCAGTGAGGTAAAATAAGGCATAAATGCAGGTAATTATTCCCAGCTGACCTAAAGTCAATAAAACATTCTGTTTAAGTGTTTTTCTTACGTTTTTCTCAATGAGTTAATCAACAAGTATTTATTATGTGCTGATATCTTTGTTTTAGATGCTTTAAAGGAGACAGGAATATAATTATTGAGTATAGAAGCATCAGAAACTATTAAAATTAAGGCTAAGTGGCTATCGGGGTAAATAGTGCCAGATTACTATTGGTGGCGTTTAAGATGAAAGCAAGTTCAAAATTTGTCATTTTGGGTGTCAACAGCTAAATGGTCTGGTTTTTACCCCTGTTTTGCCTTTTTTGCAATAAAATTATTTCCAAAAAACATACATTTCCTATCAATCATATCCTATATTCCCATTCATTCATTTTTTTATGT